TCGACTTACAGACCTCAGCGCAGGACGTGGACGCCCTGCAAAGGTAATTTGTACAAAGGTCTCAAGCTATGTTGACGCCGCCTACTATCCCACTACCTCTTCTTAAAATTCATCTAGAGTCCTGTCACCAGTGTTGCCAGAGCCCTTTTGACAAGCTATTTTTTTTGTCGTTTGTTTGGTTTTTGGTGGTTTTTGTTTTGTTTTGTTTTGTTTTTTGTTACTTCTGGCAGTGCAAACTCGAGGCACCGAAGAAGAGACAAGTCCCTATATACAATAAGAGCCGAATCTTCACAGTCAGACGCCTTAAAAGGTCCAGCCTGGGACTCCCACCCACTATCCCCGGTTCTAGCAGTCGCAGTCTTAATGAGAGAGTGAGCCAGGCACTCGAGCAGTGGAGATAGGCTATGGGTGTTTGCGTCTGGGGTCCAGAGACCTCTCCCTCCCCACATCCCGTCACTCCTCACCTGCGTGTAGCCTCTTGGGGCTCCTCTGCTCCCCTGTCCTGGTTTTGGAAGGAGTACGGACTGAACCCTGGAACCCGGGTACCCCGTCCTGAGTCCCAGCGCCCACCAGGACTGGGGCCTCCTCTGGTCTACTCTGAGGACAGATTCTATTGGCAGGGACTTCATTTTTGTTTGGGACGCTGGGTTTGAGAACGTGCTATGAATCAAGAATCAAAGAAATTTACAAGGAAAATGGACCCAGCACAAGGAGGCAGGGAGGCAGGGCTCACGCCTGCAATCCCAGCACTTTGGGAGGCTGAGGCAGGTTAATCACCTGATGTCAGGAGATTGAGACCATCCTGGCCAACATGGTAAAACCCTGTCTCTACTGAAAATACAAAAATTAGTCGGTCATGGTGGCGGGCGCCTGTAATCCCAGGTACTAGGAAGGATGAGGCAGGAGAATCGCTTGAACCCCGGAGATGGGGGTTGCAGTGAGCTGAAATGGCGCCAGTGCACTCCAGCCTGGGTGACAAGGTAAGACTCTATCTAAAAAAAAAAAAAAAAAAAGACCGCAAAACAAGGTATCATGAACAACAAGTCATCAACAGTAGGCAACAGAAACAAAATTGCAAACATTTTGGATGCAGACTATTGGGAAGTCTGTAATACAATTATCCTTAGGAAAGGCAATAAAGAAAATATCTTTGACAACGGGACCTATGTAAAATGCTCTCCTTTGAACCTTCTAGATTGAAAAAACAACCAAATAGTTCTAGATATAAAAGCACACAGTAATGGAAACGGAACAGCTACATGCACGTCACAGTAGGTTACAGTGCGGAGCGACACCTGCGAGGACTTCTGTGAGCTCCCAGTGAGCTTCAGACATTCTGTCTGCAGCTCCAAAGATGGGTTAATTTGCCCGATACACAGCAGAACTCTCCTGTTCCTGTAATTCGAGTGGCCTCCAAAAAGAGGTTGTCGTTGACTCTTTTAGGTGCGTGCAGTGTGGGTATGTTTTTTCTCTTTCTGAAAGGAGGACATTTCAGCGGACGGCAGAGAATACAGATTTATGCCAGCGCCCTGCGGAAGGAGCCTCTGGCGGGTCATCTCCATTTATGGGAGATCGCAGAGCGGTGAGCAAAGTCTTGCACCAGCGGGGATGTCGGGGTGGAACTGAACCTGTTGTAGGGGACCCCCAGTGTGCCCTGGTTTCTGGGGCTGATTCATTACGTCACTTAGTTTCTACTATTCTCATGCCACCCCGCCAATTACTAGACATAAAACGTTCCCAGGGAAGCCCGGCTAGCTCAGTCGGTAGAGCATGGGACTCTTAATCTCAGGGTCGTGGGTTCGAGCCCCACGTTGGGCGACTTGTTTTCTTCCTTGCTACCTTGGAGTTCTGGAAACAGCCAGCATTTAATGAACACTACCAGGTGCCACATCGCGCTCTGTGATGGTATCCCCTATTTCGTCTTCTTTGTCTGCCTCTGTGTCCAGGATCCCAGGCCCATGAGCGGGACAAACCAGTCGAGTGTCTCCGAGTTCCTCCTCCTGGGACTCTCCAGGCAGCCCCAGCAGCAGCATCTCCTCTTTGTGTTCTTCCTCAGCATGTACCTGGCCACTGTCCTGGGGAACCTGCTCATCATCCTGTCCGTAAGCATAGACTCCTGCCTGCACACCCCCATGTACTTCTTCCTCAGCAACCTGTCTTTTGTGGACATCTGCTTCTCCTTCACCACCGTCCCCAAGATGCTGGCCAATCACATACTCGAGACTCAGACCATCTCCTTCTGTGGCTGTCTCACACAGATGTATTTCGTTTTCATGTTCGTGGACATGGACAATTTCCTCCTAGCTGTGATGGCCTATGACCACTTTGTCGCCGTGTGCCACCCCTTACATTACACAGCAAAGATGACCCATCAGCTCTGTGCCCTGCTGGTTGCTGGATTATGGGTGGTTGCCAACCTGAATGTCCTTCTGCACACCCTGCTGATGGCTCCACTCTCATTCTGTGCAGACAATGCCATCACTCACTTCTTCTGCGATGTGACTCCCCTACTGAAACTCTCCTGCTCAGACACACACCTCAATGAGGTCATAATCCTTAGTGAGGGTGCCCTGGTCATGATCACCCCATTTCTTTGCATCCTGGCTTCTTATATGCACATCACCTGCACTGTCCTGAAGGTCCCATCCACAAAGGGAAGGTGGAAAGCCTTCTCCACCTGTGGTTCTCACCTGGCTGTGGTTCTCCTCTTCTACAGCACCATCATTGCTGTGTATTTTAACCCTCTGTCCTCCCACTCAGCTGAGAAAGACACTATGGCTACTGTGTTGTATACAGTAGTGACTCCCATGCTAAACCCTTTCATCTACAGCCTGAGGAACAGGTACTTGAAAGGGGCTCTGAAAAAAGTAGTTGGCAGGGTGGTGTTTTCTGTCTGATGAAATAATCAAGACTGAATCTCATTCCCAAGGAAATTTATTTTTCACCAATTGAGTTTAATGCAGTAGTTGTTTCATTAAATGATGTTCTTGCTAGTGACACACTTAGTAATTATACTAAGTTAAACTATTAATTATAATTTTTTTTGAGACAGGGTCATGCTCTGTCACCCAGGCTGGAGTGCAGTGCCGTGATCTTGGCTCACTGCACCCTCCATCTCCCAGGCTCAAGTGATCCTCCTGCCTCAGCCTCCTGAGTAGCTGGGACCACAGGTGTGTGCCACATGCCTAGCTAAATTTTTTTTTTTTTTTTTGAGACGGAGTCTCTCTATGTCGCCAGGCTGGATGCTGTTGCGGGAAGTCAGGGACCCTGAACAGAGGGACCAGCTGGAGCTGTGTCAGAGGAACATAAATTGTGAAGATTTCATTTTAATATGGACATGTATCGGTTCCCAAAATTAATACTTTTATAATTTCTTACGCCTGTCTTTACTGCAATCTCTGAACATAAGCTGTGAAGATTTCACGGACATTTATCAGTTCCCGAAATTAACACTTATAATTTCTCATGCCTGTCTTTACTTTAATCTCTTAATCCTGTTATCTTCGTAAGCTGACGATGTACGTCACCTCAGGACCACTGTGATAATTCTACCTAACTATACAAATTGATTGTAAAACATGTGTATTTGAACAATATGAAATCAGTGCACCTTGAAAAAGAACAGAATAACAGTGATTTTAGGGAACAAGGGAAGATAATCATAAGGTCTGACTATCTGTGGAGTTGGGCAGAATGGAGCCATATTTTTCTTCTTGCAGAGAGCCTATAAATGGACGTGCAAGTAGGGATATCACTGAATTCTTTTCCTAGCAAGGAATGTTAATAATTAAGACCTTGGGAGAGGAATGCACTCCTCGGGGGAGGTCTATAAATGGCTGCTCTGGGAGAGTCTGTCTTATGCAGTTGAGATAAGGACTGAAATATGCCCTGGTCTCCTGCAGTACCCTCAGGCTTATTAGTGTGGGGAAAAAACCCCACCCTGGTGAATTTAAGGTCAGACAGATTCTCTGCTCTTGAACCCTGTTTTCTGTTGTTTAAGATGTTTATCAAGACAATACGTGCACAGCTGAACATAGACCCTTATCTGGAGGTTTTGATTTTGTCCTTTGCCTTGTGATCTCTATTGGCTTCAGAGGCATGTGATCTTTGTTCTCCTTTTTGCCCTTTGACACCTGTGATCTCTGTGACCTACTCCCTGTTCGTACACCCCCACCCCTTTTAAAGTCCTTAATAAAAACCTCCTGGTTTTGCGGCTCAGGTGGGTCCTACCAATATGGGATGTCACCCCC